AGGGAATTTTCCACGCTATAAAGTCACTCCCCTCCAGTGGAGCAGCAGAGTTTCCAGTCCACACAGACTGCTTGCCTACCCAGGGTTCAACTTCTGAGCCACAGAACTGAGCTGTGAGACAAAGGTGGATAAAAGCATCCACTCTTTTTTACTGAGATTTATGTGGACTTTCTGGAATAAATATTTCCCAACAGTATGCTCTTTGGCCAATTTCTAGAGATTATTTTTATAATTTTATCCAGTTTTATTGCTGCCTTTTGGTGGTGAGTGAATATACCAAGACCCAGAAATACCCATTCTCAAAGTCCCATCAGAACAAAATTATTTTGAAGTAAAATTTGTTCAACAATTTTGGGAACCATTACATACCAAAAATTATTCTTGATTTGACTTTTTATAGTCTAAAAATATGAAAACTATTAAGAAGTTACCTCATTCTTTTTTTTTTTTTTTTTTTTTTGAGACGGAGTCTCGCTCTGTCACCCTGGCTGGAGGGGAGTGGTGCGATCTCAGCTCACTGCGAACTCCGCCTCCCGAGTTCACGCCATTCTCCTGCCTCAGCCTCCCAAGTAGCTGGGACTACAGGCACCTACCACCACGCCCAGCTAATTTTTGTATTTTCAGTAGAGATGGGGTTTCACCATGTTAGCCAGGATGGTCTGAAGTTACCTCATTCTTAATACCAGTTTTAAGTGGAATTTATAACTAGAACAGTGATGCTGTTATGTTAAGATGAGGACTGATCACCTTCACTTGCTTGCCTACTGATGTAGCTGAACTCTTGGCTAGAAAAAAGAAGGGGCTTCCTCTTTCCTCTTCAATGGCCCATTTCTGAATATTCCAAACTCAGAGACTCAGGGACCACAACAAGGAAATTGAACAGCTTTTATTTTGCTCAAGTTAATATTACATGATAAACTCAGAGTATTATTGTGAAAACACTGATTAGACACTATTTGCTTATTTTGCACAACCCTCCATGAACTTTGATGTTTACCACAAAGGACTTTACTAAACTAGCTTCCAGTTAGTACACTGAAATTCAAAGTCATGCTCATAACTGTTAATGAAAGCAGATTCAAAGCAACACCACCACCACTGAAGTATTTTTAGTTATATAAGATTGGAACTACCAAGCATGTGGCTCCTGGTCAGTGTAATTCTAATCTCACGGATATCCTCTGTTGGGGGAGAAGGTAAGTTCAAAACAGACCTGAATATTTAGTTCTGTAATTCTTCAGTTTTATGTTATTTTCCCAGCAACATTTTGTGATTTTCCAAAAATAAACCATGGAATTCTATATGATGAAGAAAAATATAAGCCATTTTCCCAGGTTCCTACAGGGGAAGTTTTCTATTACTCCTGTGAATATAATTTTGTGTCTCCTTCAAAATCATTTTGGACTCGCATAACATGCACAGAAGAAGGATGGTCACCAACACCAAAGTGTCTCAGTGAGTAAATGCTCTGTTCATTAAATGGATGTATCTTGTACATTAATCCGTTTTTGGTCCTTAGGACTGTGTTTCTTTCCTTTTGTGGAAAATGGTCATTCTGAATCTTCAGGACAAACACATCTGGAAGGTGATACTGTGCAAATTATTTGCAACACAGGATACAGACTTCAAAACAATGAGAACAACATTTCATGTGTAGAACGGGGCTGGTCCACCCCTCCCAAATGCAGGTCCACTGGTAAGTACAATGCTGTTCTCTCATATGCTGTTTAGGTGGAACCACTTCTTTTTTTTCTACTCAGACACTTCCTGTGTGAATCCGCCCACAGTACAAAATGCTCATATACTGTCGAGACAGATGAGTAAATATCCATCTGGTGAGAGAGTACGTTATGAATGTAGGAGCCCTTATGAAATGTTTGGGGATGAAGAAGTGATGTGTTTAAATGGAAACTGGACAGAACCACCTCAATGCAAAGGTAGAGTATTATATTTCTTTTAACATTTTGGGAATAAATCAAGTGATGAAATGATGTTTTTTAGATTCTACGGGAAAATGTGGGCCCCCTCCACCTATTGACAATGGGGACATTACTTCATTCCCGTTGTCAGTATATGCTCCAGCTTCATCAGTTGAGTACCAATGCCAGAACTTGTATCAACTTGAGGGTAACAAGCGAATAACATGTAGAAATGGACAATGGTCAGAACCACCAAAATGCTTACGTAAGTACTTTAATATTCACGTGGCTGGAAAAAATGTTTTATGTTTACTGTTTTTTATTTTCAGATCCGTGTGTAATATCCCGAGAAATTATGGAAAATTATAACATAGCATTAAGGTGGACAGCCAAACAGAAGCTTTATTTGAGAACAGGTGAATCAGCTGAATTTGTGTGTAAACGGGGATATCGTCTTTCATCACGTTCTCACACATTGCGAACAACATGTTGGGATGGGAAACTGGAGTATCCAACTTGTGCAAAAAGATAGAATCAATCATAAAATGCACACCTTTATTCAGAACTTTAGTATTAAATCAGTTCTTAATTTCATTTTTAAGTATTGTTTTACTCCTTTTTATTCATACGTAAAATTTTGGATTAATTTGTGAAAATGTAATTATAAGCTGAGACCGGTGGCTCTCTTCTTAAAAGCACCATATTAAAACTTGGAAAACTAACTGTTGTGTCCAGTTCATAAAATGTTTGTGGC